AAATGCTTGAAAATGTTGGTCTGGGCAATGATTTTTTTTTTTTTTTTAATTAAGACTTTCTGAAGAAAAGGGCATACTTTTCACTGAAAAAGTTTGAGTTTTTTAAATGAGCAGATACTCATGCATTACTAGTGCAGCCAAAAATTATCAAAAGTAGGGAAGAATGCAAAATAGCGTGTGCCTCTTAACTAAAGAACTGTTAAGATACAAAACTTGGCTCTTTGCTGCCTTTCCCGCACTGCCAAGAGGGAAACATGAATTAGTTACATTGCCGTGGTGCTCACTGGGAGTTCGCTGTATGGACCAGATGGGTACTGCTCCGAATTTCCATTCAAGTCTGACATTCTTTTGTCAGCGTTTGTGTAACCGGTTTTCCTTGCATTCAGAGGAAAGACAGCATGGAAGTATGGATGGGAAGGTTGAGACGATTGGATACTGTATGGTAACCTCGATCGCAGCTCTCCTATGAGACTTGCTTCTTGGATTCTGAGTCACTTAAGCTTGCCCCTTCTCTTTCCTGACCCTCTTCCGTTTCCCCTTAGATTGGAGATTCTCCTCAGATTCTAAGTCTCTGAAATTATTAGTGTTGGCAGCCCCTGGGCCCATGGAGGGGTCTCAAGTCTTCAGTTCTCAAAGATCACCTTTTAAGCTTCATTCGGAACATGACACAGCCACACGAGTCCTAGCCCTGAATCTCACGAAGACCTCAGTACACCTGGAAAAGGCAGCACACCCAGTTACGACACTACTAGAGACGTCACACGCCTCAGCACCCATCCGCTCCCAGCCCAGAACGAGCGCACGCGCAGAACGAGAGAGCGGCCACCCAGGGATCGGCGCTATCTGCACAGCGGTTACAGTCTCGGAAAGGCCTGGCTTCTTCGTGGCTTTGTGGAGATCCCTTACAGCGGCCATTTGATTAGCACCCGAAGAGATTCAAAGGAAGCAGTTGTTCCGTCCCCAACATATTTCCGTTTCAAACCACCCACTTCCGGTTTTTCAGCCGGTTCCGGTCCCGCCCTTCACTTCCGGTCGCTTTCGGTCTCTCAGCGGCCGGTTTCTGCGTCCGCTGCCGCAGGTTCCACCGCGCTCCAGGTGAGGGGTTGCGGGGCACCCTGGCGCGCTGCTTTAACTTGTTCATTTTTGTCTTCCTTTCCAGGTATTTTTTTTTCTGAAGGAAAGCTGCTTCCTCATATGTTTCAAGAATGGCTCTCCCTATCATTGTAAAATGGGGTGGACAGGAGTATTCAGTGACCACACTTTCAGAAGATGATACTGTGCTCGATCTCAAACAGTTTCTCAAGACCCTTACAGGAGTTCTTCCAGAACGCCAAAAGTTACTTGGACTCAAAGTTAAAGGTAATTCTCTCCCCTCTTCAGATTTTTTGCATAGTGAGAAAACAGTCATTTGCTTGTATTGTAGGCAAACCTGCAGAAAATGATGTTAAGCTTGGAGCTCTCAAACTGAAACCAAATACTAAAATCATGATGATGGGAACTCGTGAGGAGAGCTTGGTAAATGTTTACTTTTTGTTACCATTTGTCCAATGGTAGAACAAAACTTTTTCCATCTTAATAGGAAGATGTCTTAGGTCCACCCCCTGACAATGATGATGTTGTTAATGACTTTGATATTGAAGATGAAGTAGTTGAAGTAGAAAATAGGTAAGTGCTTTTCGCTTTAGAAGTAATCAGTTAATATTTTATCTAATTATATGTTTTCCATTAGGGAAGAAAACCTACTGAAAATTTCTCGCAGAGTGAAAGAGTACAAAGTGGAAATTTTGAATCCTCCCAGGGAAGGGAAAAAGCTTTTGGTGCTAGATGTTGATTATACATTATTTGGTAAGTCAGTTAAGAATGCTTTTCATTTTCTGCTAATAATTATTTATGATCAATTTTCTTTTAGACCACAGGTCTTGTGCAGAGACTGGGGTAGAATTAATGCGGCCATATCTTCATGAATTTCTAACATCTGCCTATGAAGATTATGACATTGTTATTTGGTGTAAGCTGTATTTTTTTGTTTAGATTTCCGTGTATGTATTGTATTATCATTCCTCGTGTTTTAGCTGCAACAAATATGAAGTGGATTGAAGCTAAAATGAAAGTAAGTGTTAGAAAGCAATCCATTTAAAAATATGTTTTAACCTCACAAATATTTGTGTTTATAGGAGCTGGGAGTGAGCACAAATGCAAATTATAAGATTACTTTCATGTTGGATAGTGCTGCTATGATAACAGTACATACTCCAAGGAGAGGATTAATAGACGTAAGAAGTCATTTTATTTCTATTTAATGACAAATTTGAGTTAAATGTAAACTTTTATTCTAAGGTAAAGCCTCTTGGTGTTATATGGGGAAAGTTTTCGGAGTTTTACAGCAAGAAAAACACCATTATGTTTGATGACATAGGGAGAAATTTTCTAATGAACCCACAGAATGGACTAAAGGTAAGACATACTTTTACTTGTTATGTGCTCATTGATGTGTTGAGTAATGTTTGTTTCCTAATAGATAAGGCCTTTTATGAAAGCGCACCTAAATCGTGATAAAGACAAAGAACTTTTAAAATTAACTCAGTACCTCAAGGAGATAGCAAAATTAGATGACTTTTTGGATCTAAATCACAAATATTGGGAAAGGTAAGTTTTAATTGCTTATTTATTTTCTCTTTCAGCTTTGACATCTTTATTTTATTTCTTGCAGATATCTCTCAAAGAAGCAAGGACAGTAGTTACAAGTTATACTGGCAGTTATTGAAGATACTTAAGATCCAAGAACTTCTTGCTTTTATGCTAGAAATCATTATGATAGTGCTGGACACTGAAGCAAATACCATACTGCTTATACTTGGTCTTCCAGTTTTTTGTAAATTTAATTTTATATTTTTTGAAGATGATAGCAATATGCTAAAAAATGCTTGTCCCCTATATGAATATTCTGTTACGCTTGAAAAATATTTTCTCCAGCGTTGGTTACTGACCACCCCACCCTCCCACCACACACACACACACACACACACACACACACACACACACACACACACAAAGTGGAGAAAAATGTATACTCAACAATGTCATTTTGTGACTTTGGAAACAAGTTATGTTTTGTGTTTTTGTCTCATTGTGTTATTGTCTGACTAAATCTAAAACCAAACCCATGTTGAAACTAGTACTTTTCCCTTTAAAAACAAACCAAAAAAAAAAACAAAAAAAAACTTTTTAATTAAAGAACCTAGTTTGCTATGCTTAAAATTACCAAGAATTTTTTATTTCTTTGTCATAGACACAATTTCTCTTCTGTATGCCACTAGTTACATTTCTAAATTCTGAGCGGTCTCAGTTAGGCCTGTATGTGTGTACATGTCCAAGTAAAGCTGGAAAATGTCAGTCTTGACACAGCTGTGTCTTAGTATGAGAAACAGAAGACTGAAGAATAAAAACTAAGGAACAAGAATGAGTCTCTTTTTGGTGGCTAAGTAGAATCTTCCTAAAACCATTGTCATAAAAGCAGTTAAAGGCAATAAATTTTTAAAAGGGACATATCACTGATTCATTCCTAAAAAGCATGAACAAAAAGTTTTTGTTCTGTTCCAGCTATATCTTGTCTAAGTGCTAACACTGTTTCAGTGAAAATATCTAGCCATAAGATTAAAAAAATATATTATTTGCAATGCTTAAGCCTGCAGATACGTAATGTGACCACTGTTTTGTGTTGACAATATTGCTTTATACAGTTCTTGTATTTGAAAGGAATTGATCCTTTTAAAGAAACATGGTGTATATTGTTCTTACAGGACTAATTTCAGTGGTGTAAATAATAAATATCTTTTCTTAAAACATTCGTTATCTGTTCTATATTACCACATATA